ACTTCAGGTTAGTTTCGCTGAACAATTGTTTCTTTCACGCAATCCCTGAGGGGTGTTTTGCGGGGGGTGTGGGGGAGGAAGAGACAAAGGAGGCCGAAAGAAACCGATCACACTGGGGCTTGCTGGTGGGGTAGGATGTGTTCTCGTTACTAGTAATTCTTGGAACAGAAAACGAGAAAACATATCCGTCTCCACGTGTGGGAGAAGACCAAGATGGGAATGCGAAAAGAAATGTACTGCAGCATGCTGAATTGGTGGGTAAACGGCAAAAGGACTTTGGAAAAAAGGGTGGTTGGCCCTTGAGCCGTGTAAGACGTCGATACGATATGGCACTTCTTCCCCGTTTGTTCAGATGAATTCGTGTGGTATGCGTAAAATACCAGGAAAATAAATAAAGAGGGGCTGGAGCTAAAGCCAAAAGATAGAACAGGAAAGACCATCACCTGCTAGTGCGGTAGAGAGGAAGGTAACTTCTCTGTATGAATTTGTGTTTGGAAGTTGCCTAATGAAATGGCAAGAGTAGCGATTCAAGTTGTCACAGGAAGCATCCCTTATCCCTGACTTCAAGCAGACCTGCCAAAGGGTGGCACACGCCATGCCCTGTGTCTTCGATCATTCTGTCCGTCAAGGGAGATAGAATCACCGTGTCTTCTACCGGAGTGAATCGTGAGAGACCTAAGTCCAGTCTCCAGAATCAGTTGTTTGTTTGGGGTTGAAAGCTCAACCCCCCATACCTAGGCCACGGGCCCTGTGGCAGGTGGGGTTTACTCTTGGACTAGGTAGTCATGGCAGAGGAACACACAATATCCGAGGATGCGCACAGCACATTGTGTGCTACAGATTTGACCGACTGGTGGTGAGGTCTCCTCATGACCACACAGGCAGGGAGTTAGCAGGTGGCTTCCTGTGGGTGTGTGAATATCCAACGTGCTTAACCATCGACATGTGTGTGTTTGTGTGTGTTTCAGGTGGCCCAACAGTCCACCCCTGAAAAAGGCGGTCATAAAACCCCCAGGAGACGAAGATGATGGCACGTCGGGACCCCACATCTTGGGCCAAGAGACTGGTGAGAGCCCAGACCCTCCAGAAGCAGCGGAGGGCCCCAGTTGGGCCAAGGGCTCCCCCGCCCGATGAAGAAGATCCCAGGGTAAGTCTAGCCCTGGATCTCTTGGGTATCGGACTCACTGACATCACTTCCTTTCCACCCACAGCTCAAGTGCAAAAACTGCGGGGCCTTTGGCCACACGGCCAGAAGTACCAGGTGCCCCATGAAGTGCTGGAAGGCAGCCCTGGTTCCAGCGACCTTGGGGAAAAAGGAAGGGAAGGAAAACCTGAAACCATGGAAGCCCCGGGTTGAAGCCAACCCGGGGCCCTTGAACAAGGATAAGGGAGAGAAGGAAGAGAGACCAAGGTGAGCAGTGGGAGGGGTTTTCACCACTCTTGGGGGCACGGCCTGACCTTTTTCTGTTCTGCAGGCAACAAGACCCGCAGAGGAAGGCTCTCCTCCACATGTTTTCCGGGAAACCTCCAGAGAAGCCGCTGCCGAATGGAAAAGGATCCACGGAACCTTCTGATTATCTGAGGGCGAGTGTCACCCCGGGCCCCTGGTCTTTTTCACTTCTAACCTGTGTTGTTTCCTCTCTTTCAGGTTGCAAGCGGGCCAATGCCGGTCCACACAACCAGTAAGAGGCCGCGCTTGGACCCTGTCCTCGCTGATCGCTCAGCTACCGAAATGTCTGGCAGGGGCTCCGTCTTGGCTTCACTGTCTCCCCTCAGAAAAGCCAGCCTGAGCTCCTCCTCAAGTCTTGGACCAAAGGAAAGACAGACAGGGGCTGCGGCCGACATGCCTCAGCCTGCAGTCAGGCACCAGGGCCGCGAGCCTCTCCTCGTGGTGAAGCCGACACACAGCCGCCCCGAGGGTGGCTGCCGAGAAGTTCCCCAGGCTGCCTCCAAAACCCACGGCCTGCTCCAGGCCGCCAGACCCCAGGCACAAGACAAACGTCCTGCGGTGACCTCACAGCCCTGCCCGCCAGCCGCCACACACAGCTTGGGCCTAGGCTCCAATCTCAGCTTCGGGCCAGGAGCCAAGAGACCTGCCCAGGCTCCGATTCAGGCTTGCCTGAACTTCCCCAAGAAACCGAGACTGGGTCCCTTCCAGATCCCCGAAAGCGCCATCCAGGGAGGTGAGCTGGGGGCCCCGGAGAATCTCCAACCTCCGCCAGCCGCAACCGAACTTGGACCAAGTACGTCGCCCCAGATGGGCAGGAGGACACCGGCCCAGGTGCCCAGCGTCGACCGGCAGCCTCCGCACAGCAGACCTTGCCTGCCCACTGCCCAGGCCTGCACCATGTCCCATCACCCAGCGGCCAGCCATGATGGGGCCCAGCCTCTCAGAGTGCTCTTCCGGAGACTGGAAAACGGACGCTGGAGCTCCAGCCTCCTGGCGGCCCCCTCATTTCACTCTCCTGAGAAGCCGGGAGCCTTCCTCGCTCAGAGCCCTCATGTGTCAGAGAAGTCTGAGGCTCCCTGTGTTCGTGTCCCACCGAGCGTCCTCTATGAGGACCTTCAGGTTTCCTCCTCCTCAGAGGACAGCGATTCTGACCTGGAGTGAGACTGCAGGTGGCAGGGGCTCCTTGGCCTCCA